TGAGGGGCTTCCGGATCCCAGACGGGCCGGTCACGGGCTTCAAGTCTGGGAGTGTTCGGGGTCCGCCAGGAGCCGGTCACGACGGGCTCTGGGTCCGAAGGGGCAGGTCAGGGCTGGGGCTCGGAGAGTGTGAGACACAGGCTGGGAAGGTCCCGGGTGGGAAGCGCCGGGTGCAGGAGGCCCCGGCGGCGAGGGCCTGTTCCGCGGCTGCGGGGTCGAGGAGCCGAAGCGGGCACGGCCCGTGAGCGCCGCGAGGAGGCCCTCGGGCCCCGGCCCGGCCCGGCGCTCACCTGCAGCACCACCTCTACGTCGTACGAGTTCCCCTTGCTCTTCTGGTGGCCGCGGAACTTGGAGCCGCTGTAGAGCAGGCTGGTGGCCACGCCGGGCTGCTGGGTGTTGATGGGCGGCGGCGGGATGAGTGAGGCCGCGGAGGCAGCGGAGGCACCGGCCGGCGGGGGACACTCGGTGCGGACCGGCATCGCGGGGTCCCCCGGAGCCAGGGCTGGGGGGAGTGGGAGAGGAACCGCCGCCGCCGCGCGGGAGCCGAGGAGGGTGGCGGGGAGGGAGAGGCCGGGGCGCGCACGCGCGGGGTGGGGGCGGGAGGGGCGACCACCCGCCCGCTGCCTGCGGAGCAAGCGCTCCGGCCGCCACCGGGACCCAGGGACCTGCGAGCAGGGCCTCCCAGTCCTGAGCTGGGTCCCCCTCCCGACTTGCCCTCGCGCACACATACACACACACAGACACTCACAGACACACAACACACAAACACACACAGACACACACACACCCCGCCCCTTCCGATTGGCTCAGGCGAGCCTGGGGGGCGGGAGCAGGCTCAGGCGGCGCTTCCGCCCATTGGCGGGAGGAGAAAACACGTGGCGCGGTGCGCGAGCGGCCCGCTGGGACTTGTAGTCTCCTCGCCGAGGCGCGGCGTGGAGGGGGCGGGGCGAGGTGCGTTTGTGATGCTGATTGACTGGGGGTGTGCGCAGGAGGCGCGCGGCGGCGACGGCGCGCCGTAGGTGTCATGCGGAAGATGGCGGCGTCCAAGGGAGGTTGAGGGCTCTGAGGAGGCGTTGAGAGGTTTCCGTACAGCCCGACCGTGCGGCTTTGGGGATCCCATCGCTCTGTGTTTCCTGCTCCAGGTTTCGCGTCTCGCATCTTCCCAGACCCTCGGGCGCGATGTGGAGGAGCTGCCTCCGGCTGCGGGACGGGGGACGCCGTCTCCTGAATCGGCCGGCGGGTGGCCCCAGCGCTTCTATGAGTCCGGGGCCAACCATCCCGTCTCCAGCCCGGGCTTACGCCCCGCCGACAGGTAAGACCATGACATGTTCTTTTGGGTTGGGGTAAACTGCCTCTTTGAAAAATCTTTCTTACAGAAAGGAAGAGGTTTTATCAGAATGTCAGCATCACACAGGGTGAAGGTGAGTGTCTGAAATTTTGACTGCCTCTTTTTATCCCTGAGAGTTTTTCATTTGATCTTTCAAGGTGGCTTTGAGATAAACCTGGACCACAGGAAGCTGAAAACTCCCCAAGCCAAGCTCTTTACCGTCCCCAGCGAGGCCCTGGCCATTGCAGTGGCTACTGAGTGGGATTCCCAGCAGGATACCATCAAGTACTACACCATGCACCTGGTAACAAGTTCACAGTGTGAACCTGGACCCTGCAGTGACAGGGTGGTTTTTGCCTTTGATTCAGACCACATTGTGCAACACATCATTGGACAACCCAACCCAGAGAAACAAGGATCAGCTGATCCGGGCAGCCGTGAAGTTTCTGGACACCGACACCATCTGGTAATGGACATTTAGATGGGCATTCCCCTTGGTATTAATGAAGGTTATTTTTACAATGAATTAGCTACAGGGTGGAGGAGCCCGAGACATTAGTGGAACTTCAAAGGAATGAGTGGGATCCAATCATCGAATGGGCTGAGAAAAGGTAAGATGTACAGCCCTGCAGAAAGCACTGACACAGAGACATGCCGAAGCCCTTTTCCTTTCAGATACGGCGTGGAGATCAGCTCCTCCACCAGCATAATGGGACCCAGCATCCCTGCCAAAACTCGGGAGGTGCTCGTCAGCCACCTGGCATCTTACAACACATGGGCTTTACAAGGCATGTATGGAGTTTCTTGTGGGCTTGGCAGGTTTGGGTTCTGACTTGGCTTGTGTCCCTGCAGGGATTGAGTTTGTAGCTGCCCAGCTCAAGTCCATGGTGCTAACCTTGGGCCTGATTGACCTGCGCCTGACAGTGGAGCAGGCCGTGCTGCTGTCACGCCTGGAGGAGGAGTACCAGGTGAGGAGCAGCACCTCAGGTCCCGCCTCCCCATTCCTTAATGAAAATTCTATCCACTACCTAGGGAGGATTTCCATGTCAGCTAGAAAAGTTCATCCAGCCTGCTAGGATGGCTTGGGATTGACTCACCCTGTCTATTAAACGTGTACACCAAGAGTTGATTCTGGTCACCAGCTCATCTTCTCGATTGTCAATCTTCAGGAGGTGGATGTCGTGCGATGCCCCGACAGCATTAACAATCGTATCTTTATCGACAAAAAGCTGGTGAGTGAAAAGAATCCAATGAGAAAGTGTGTGTCATTATACCGTGAACACAAAGGGAGCTGAACAGAGAAGGAGCATTTGGAAGTCCCCTGGCTGTGCAGGCCACACTCAGAGCAGAGCCCACCTTTGTATCAGCGCACTCTGCCGATTCATCTGTGAATTCATCTGTGACAGCCGCTTCCCCAACTGCACAGGGCAGGTGTTGTGGGGAAAGGGCCAACCAGGGTGTTACTTTGCAGTCCCCGCTGGAAGCATGTTTCCTCCAGGGTGAAGGCAGATGGCTGCCCAGGGGGCACCTCACCCAGGACATCTGTTCTCACAATGCTTCTCTCTCAATTACTCTCAAGTCTAACTTGCCCAAAACCTCTGCCTGCTGGGTGGAAGCATGAGGCTGGCTGAGGGTCTCGAGGCTGCTCTGAAGACAGCAGGCCCTACAAACTCATGGGTGTTCACCCCACAGTTGTCTCTCCACTGCCACTCATGTCAACAAAACCAAACTTTGGATTCCATTTGGAGTATCCTTCTGCCTTCTCTTGTTCCTGACTTTGCTGTCTTGTAAAAAGTTGTTAGAAACAACCACCTTCTAATAGGCCTCACTGGTTCTAGGTGTTGACACTGTGGCTATTGTTGCCTGGGATGGTTGAAATGGAGTCATTTCCCAGAGCAGGGCAAGGCCACTGAAGCACTCAGTAAGCAGTTGCTTCCACCTTGAAGCAGAGGCGCTTGGTAAGGCAGAGCACCTGAATGCTCTGTATTGCAGGGAGGATTTGCAAGTGGAGTGTGCATTTTTTGTTCTTTCCTGTAGTGGCAGTTAACTTAATGGTCTCTAAAACGTTCTGTGCAATCTTAAGATGTTAATATTTCTGCCAAAAAAAGTATTCTTTGGTCAAATACATTTGGGAAAGCCAGCACATCCTAGGCCCCTCCTAAAGATTTGCTGGGCACAAAGTATTCTGAAGGCTCTACAAAGTCCTGTGGAAAATAAACCCTTTAAGCTTTGTCTCTCTTGGTTTTCCAACTTTTTTGGCTACAGA